TGCTTCTTCATTTGTAAAGTGAAGACAAGATTTCCATAGGTCAAGTGCCTTACAGTGGTCAGTGAGTAATGCCCTTTCTCCACACTGTGATGTTGACCAGTAAGTTGATCACCTCCTGACGCTGTGGATTATTGCTATACTTTTCAGGAACTTTGTGTCTCCAGATAGAATTGAATCTCAGCAGCTACAGTTGGTCCACATCCCCATGTGCCTTCCCACCCCAATGAATAGTTCAAGTTCCAAGTTCTGGCCACATATCATTGTCCAGTCTCACTCTGGTTAACTGGGCAATACCTGGTTCTAAAGCTTGTATGTCACGAGGTATTCTAGGAAGCATGACTCCAACGAGCACTTGCATTCTTGATGATGGTATAAAGAAGTAACGTCAGATTTTTGAACAAAGGCAACTAAGTGAGTGGGAGACTCTGGTGGCTTGGTATCCTGGGAATTTGCCTATGTATCATACAGTGTTTGGGTGTAGCAGATAAAGCCAGTGGCCTGGCTGGTTCTAACAGAGATCTTTATTATAACTAAGAACAACTGAGCTAGCCATGCCTTGTCACCTACTAATAGTGGTATTTCAGATGGATAATTTAAATCAGCAATAAAAGTGAACTGTATACGTTTGGAAACTTCACCAATAGCTACTCTGTTACACACAGATCTTTATGACTTTCTGTGGTTCAATGACAATTGGCCTCATTTATAGGTGCTTGAAGCCAACCAAGGGCAGATTGCCTTCCTTCTTTTAACCAGCTAAAGAGATGGGTGGGTCAGACAAGAAGAGGGTATGATGAAAGCAGGGAAAGGGAGGTGGACTCTTCAGAGGGAGGAGGAAGTATCCGTGTCACATTATCTCTGAGAGCACTCGCAGATGCTGAGCCTGCAGAGACAGAGAAACTGGCAGCTGACCAGGGTCAGGGATGGTCATGTATTCAAATATTGTGGGTTTTAGTCAAGTGTGCTCCACCCGATTCAACAATGTGATGTGACTGCTCCTAGCAACTATTTTGATATGGTGAATGTTGTTAAGCATAGGACCTAAGAAGAGGTGGCAGTCTCTTTCCTCTCCGCACTTGGCAGGCCACCCACTCATTCCTGATAATCACATTTAAGAGAGCTCTGGACAAGCTGGAATGCATCCAAGAGAATCCCTCAACATGCTGGTGAGTGGGATTGTGACCAGGTCATATCAGGAGTAGCCTAAGGGACAGGTAATGTGTGTCTTGGATGAATTGGAGTCAGACTTAAGAGTCCCCAGGGCAGAAACAAAATCCAGTGAGGGAGAGATGCAGGGAGCTGGATTTTAGCTCCTAAGGTAGAAAATTTCCAAAAGGCTGATCAAAGATTAAATGGCTGCCTTAAAAGGTAATGAGTTCCTTGTTAGTGGAGGTGTTCAACCACTGCTTGGTGGGAAGACACTGTAAGGAGGATTCAGGCAAGTGGGAAGGGGGCTTTTTCCAGTCCCTGAAATCAATGATTCTAACAGGAAAAGATGCTCCGGGGTGCGGTGAGCGCTTACCTCTGCTCTTGCAGAGACACTGACAGACGTTCATTCAACATCTGTTCCTGCCAGGCACTGTGCGCGCTGAACACAGAAGTACAGCCTCTATGAAGCAGCCGCTGTAGGCCTCAGAGACAGCTGATAGATGTAACACTGTTGTCTCCATGTTTCAAACTTCGGTCATGGTCTTACTAGGTCTCCTCATTAAGGGGACTCACTATGTGTCCAGTAACGCTTTCTTGTTACCAGATGACAGAGAGTCAGGCTGTCAGAGTTCACGACTTTAGGTGCACAGTTTCACCCTGTCTGGTCCTTGGGAGACGGAGAAGGGGTCAGGAGAAAACGTGGGTGAAGAGGCAGCAAAGCCGCAGGAGATATGAACTAATTGCTCAACGTGGGTGTAGCACGGATTAGGCCTTTTACAGCAAGCGCTGCCAGCAGGGAACTGGTGGATGTACTCTTGACCACGCTCGGCTGGACTCTGGGGAGCCCAAGACGGGTAAGACTAGGTCCCCGGCCCCAGCAGCTGGTTAGAAACACTTTTTTTTTCTTTCTTATTATAGGTGGCTTTCTAGAAGATGACCATAGAGGACCTTCCAGATTTTCCATTAGAAGGAAATCCTTTGTTTGGAAGATACCCATTTATATTTTCTGCTTCTGATACCCCAGTTATCTTTTCCATTTCTGCAGCACCAATGCCTTCAGACTGTGGTATGTGAAGTAGCTGTGCTTATTTTCTGTGAGTAAATTTAATTTGCATCTTTTTTTATTTCAGAATTTTCTTTCTTTGATCCTAATGATGCATCATGCCAGGAAATTCTTTTTGATCCCAAAACTTCAGTTTCAGAATTATTTGCCATTTTGAGACAGTGGGTTCCTCAGGTCCAACAAAACATTGACATTATTGGAAATGAGGTAAGGAATTCTTACATTTTAAGTTTTGCATTGGTTGTAACCATATTTTCCTTGACTGCTTCAGATTCTTAAGAGAGGTTGCAATGTGAATGATAGAGATGGATTGACAGATATGACTCTTTTACATTATACCTGCAAATCTGGAGCTCATGGTATTGGTAAGTGTGTGGTAAATCTATCAGTTGCTTATTAAAGGAAAGTAATTTAGAAAATCTTCTTTAGGTGATGTGGAAACAGCTGTAAAATTTGCAACTCAGCTTATTGACCTGGGAGCAGACATTAGTTTGCGGAGTCGCTGGACAAACATGAATGCTTTGCATTATGCTGCTTATTTTGATGTCCCTGAACTTATAAGAGTGATTTTGAAAACATCGAAACCAAAAGGCAAGTATTATAAGATCACCTTTAGATATTATTTAGTTAATATACTTATGATGTTTAATTGCAGATGTGGATGCCACTTGCAGTGATTTTAATTTTGGAACAGCTTTGCATATTGCAGCATACAACTTGTGTGCAGGTGCTGTGAAGTGCCTCTTGGAGCAGGGAGCAAATCCTGCATTTAGGGTAAGAGGTTAAATTAAAAGTGAAAAATATTAGTTGAACATTTTTCTCTTATCTTTATTTGTAGAATGACAAAGGACAGATCCCTGCTGATGTTGTTCCAGACCCAGTAGATATGCCGTTAGAGATGGCTGACGCCGCAGCCACTGCTAAGGAAATCAAGCAGATGCTTCTAGATGCGGTGCCTCTGTCATGTAACATCTCAAAGGCCATGCTCCCAAATTATGATCATGTCACTGGCAAGGCAATGCTTACGTCACTTGGCCTGAAGTTGGGGGATCGTGTTGTTATTGCAGGACAGAAGGTACAGTAAGTAACTGCAATCTCTGAAGCCAGCCCAAAATTATTCTGGTTTATATTTTCTTTAGGTTGGTACATTAAGATTTTGTGGAACAACTGAATTTGCAAGTGGGCAGTGGGCTGGCATTGAACTGGATGAACCAGAAGGAAAAAATAATGGAAGTGTTGGAAAAGTCCAGTACTTTAAATGTGCCCCCAAGTATGGTAAGGTTGATATTATTTAACTCGGTAAGAATGTTTAACACTAAAATTCTGCATTCTCCCTTAGGTATTTTTGCACCTCTTTCAAAGATAAGTAAAGCAAAAGGTCGAAGGAAGAATATAACACACACTCCTTCTACAAAAGCTGCTGTACCTCTCATCAGGTCCCAGAAAATTGACGTAGCTCATGTGACGTCAAAAGTAAATACTGGTAGGTCAAACCAGAAAGTTAACCATCTGCTTCTTGCTTAAAGTGTTTTATTTTTGTGTCCAAGGATTAATGACATCAAAAAAAGATAGTGCTTCTGAGTCAACACTTTCATTGCCTCCTGGTGAAGAACTTAAAACTGTGACAGAGAAAGATGGTAATATACCTTGTAACCTCTGTTTCTCAAAACCACCGTTTGACACGTTCTTTATCTGTTACAGTTGCCCTGCTTGGATCTGTCAGCAGCTGCTCCTCTACATCTTCTTTGGAACACAGACAGAGCTACCCCAAGAAACAGAATGCAATCAGCAGTAACAAGAAGACAATGAGCAAAAGCCCTTCCCTTTCATCCAGAGCCAGTGCTGGTATCTATGGCTTTTTCAACCAGGCTTTCTTGCCTGCCCCTGTATCCCTCCCTGACTTAAACAGGTTTGAATTCCTCAGCAACATCTACAGCAAATAATAGCCGTTGCGAGGGGGAACTCCGCCTCGGAGAGAGAGTGTTAGTGGTAGGACAGAGACTGGGCACCATTAGGTTCTTTGGGACAACAAACTTCGCTCCAGGTAACTCATCTGCATATTTTCTTAACTTGAATGATGCTTTTGAAATGCAATATTCATGTTCTAGGATATTGGTATGGTATAGAGCTTGAAAAACCCCATGGCAAGAATGATGGTTCAGTTGGAGGTGTGCAGTATTTTAGCTGTTCTCCAAGATATGGAATATTTGCTCCCCCATCCAGGGTGCAAAGGTGAGAGAATGAAATTTATGTTTATTTACAGATTCTAACGAGATGTCCTTTGTTTTATTCATAGAGTAACAGATTCCCTGGATACCCTTTCAGAAATTTCTTCAAATAAACAGAACCATTCTTATCCTGGTAAGACTACACAGTTTTGTGTTCCTAATCAATTTCCTCTGCTAACCCCAACTTTCATATTTAGGTTTTAGGAGAAGTTTTAGCACAACTTCTGCTTCTTCCCAAAAGGAGATTAACAGAAGAAATGCTTTTTCCAAGTGAGTATTAAGAAGATTTAGAAAAACACCTTAATAATTTTTCCCACTTTTCCCTTCCGCACAGATCGAAAGCTGCTTTGCGTCGCAGTTGGAGCAGCACCCCCACCGCAGGTGGCATTGAAGGGAGCGTGAAGCTGCACGAGGGGTCTCAGGTCCTGCTCACGAGCTCCAATGAGATGGGTACTGTTAGGTATGTGGGCCCCACTGACTTTGCTTCAGGTATCTGGCTTGGACTTGAGCTCCGAAGCGCCAAGGGAAAAAATGATGGGTCAGTGGGTGACAAGCGCTATTTCACCTGTAAGCCGAACCATGGAGTCTTAGTTCGACCGAGCAGAGTGACCTATCGGGGAATTAATGGGTCAAAACTTGTGGATGAGAATTGTTAAGCTTCTAAAATATTAAATAAGCTCAAATATATATATTTGGTGTAAATAAAGAGTCCATGGTAAATGGTTTACTTTATTTAGCCATATTAAAATTTTGAAAATATAGTTATCTTCTTAAAAACCATTATAACAATTCAGAGAGAGTTCTTTACAAAGCCATGAATATGAACTATGGGGAATCATGGTTCTTTTAAAGCAATTTTCAAAATAAGTACCAATTAAAGCTTTAGGTTCCAAGAAGATTCTGGGACTCAGGAAGAAAAAGTGCCATCAGGTGACCAGCTGTTGCATTTCTTGCTTATTCTGTTTTGTTTTTGCACATCATAATGGATTTTTCTTAGTGCCCTAATTGTGAAGGGTTTCTCTAGCTTTGGTTATGTGTAATGTTCACGTGACCTTTTTTTGTCAATCATTTTTGGAATTTTTCTTTCTTTCTGTGCTTTATTACTAATAAGTCCAATGAGTGAGTAGTAGCTAGATGACTAGTATGTAGTTTTATATTTTGGTAAAATTATTTGCCCTTTCAGAAATGCCTCATCTAAAGATACATGATAATTTTGGAGTTGGAAGGGGCCTTAGAGGCTCTCCAGCTCTGCTTCTTGCCCATTGCCAAATACTGAAATGGAAGCCCGTCTTACCTGGGGTCACTAACTGGTTGGTTAACTGAGCTAAGAATAGACTGTGGGTCTCCTCACTTGTGGCCCAGTGCTCTTTCTGCTATACAAAATGTCTAATCTCAGATTTTTCTTCTGCTGCTTGACTGCTTCATCTGGATGAACTACAAAAAACCCATGATTAAGGTTTATGAATTCAAGTAATAATTAGATTTTTTTTGCACAGACTTACTTAACTTCCTTATTGGATATGTTTGTAACACATAAACACAAAGCACTTTTCAAACATGATGCACTTTTATCTTTGTGAATAATTTACTGTCCTTTCCTCCTGGGATATGAGAAACATTTTAAAAAACGTATTTAACAGAAGAGAGCAAATAAAGATATATCAGGAAGGATGTATTAGTTATTTACTTAAATGTTTATAATATCTGGATTTTTTTTGTTTTGTTACTCATAGAACTGGTGTTGTTTGCTGTTTTTATTTCTCTAATTGTTGCAGAGTTCTGCCTGTTACAAAGCTACAGAACTGTATTGTTTTTATTTTCCTTCTTGAGCACATGTTAACAAACTAAGCTTCACATTAGAGTGATGTCATAATGTAAAATGTTTGCATTGTGGTTAGGTATTGAAGTTTATGTCCTGTCTGTGTAAAGATTCATCTTTTATTGTAAATATTTAGACTTTACCACAGAAATATTGGAACAGTTTGCTTTATAAGATTAAAAAGCATCCTTCAGAATGGAGCTTGCCTTGTGCTTAGAAATAATATGTTGAACTATTTTGCAATATACTATTTTAAATCTAAATTCTGTCACTTCGCTGCCTTTTTAAAATAGTGTGGTATTTCAAATATTGCTAGAGCTATTTTCCTGAAATACATTTGCAAAATAAGGCTGCTTTGTAATCAAGGAATATTTTTATTGATTGAAGGAAATGACTGTACTGCGATTCAAAAGTAAACTTATTTTATTATACAGATTATTTCTTAAAAACTCTATTTATACCTTAACATGAAATCCATGACCACACCAAACTTGGTTATTCATAATTTTTCCTGTTAAATATAAAACACTGTAAGTTAAAAACAGTAATGCCAACATTGAATTTATTTTTGAGGTCAAAGAACCAGTTGTTCTCTTTATATTTAGATGAGGATGATTGAGTCCATATACTATGTATGTTTACATATACTATACATGCACATTAGGTGTTTTCATTTGTGTTTTGCTTATGAAATGTCATTTAAAGTTCACTTCTTGAGCATCAATAAAAAGGGAAGCTGTGTGGTTTTGGAATGGTATCTTGTCATTTACCCTATTTGCAACTC